CTTAAGGATGATCTACTCCTGATGACAGACAGGCAGGTGGAGGGGCAGTAGTAAGGTGGGATGTCCTCACATGCACACTCCCCATTCCGTGTACACGGACCTGCCCTTGCCACAGAACATGAGGCCCTGGCTCTGAAAGACATCTGAATTGTCCCCCTCCTCCCCTTCCCCACCGCTCTCTTTCACAGCTTCTGGGTTGGGAGTGCAGTTTCAGGTCTCCCCCAAGGGTAGGGGCTACTTAACTTTCGATGCCCAATTTCACGGGGTCTGAGGAGGAAGAGGCAGGAGGGCGGGTTGGCACTCCAGAAGCGCGAGGGGGGTATGGGGGTAACCCGACTGTAACCCGAGTGCCCTAGTGCCATGGGAACCGCGTGTCTGACCCGCCCCCTGTGTGAAAAATTCAGGAGCGGCTGGCGCTACGGCCTCCAACTGCTTTTGGGGACGGGAGCTGCCGCCGGTCAGGCCCCAGGTTAGGTGACAGGACAGGGTCCTGGCAGGGGACGGGGAGGGCAGACCACAGGGCCCGGGAACGCTGTGCCATTCCTGGAGTCTGGGTCCGAGCTTTCTCAGCCGGCATCCCGGGTGTGAATCCCCCATCCTGGGGTTGGAGGGGTCTTTGTCCAGGGCTATCCAGCCCTCCGGGTCCCAGGTCTGAAGACCCTCACCCTAGGGACGCGGTTTCGAAGCCCCCCTATTCCTGCCAACGCTGCCGAATCCCCCTTCAATCGCCTGGCGAACTCTGCTCCAACTTGAGCAAGTTGGCGGCGCGTAGCGCAGGGCTTTACCTCGGCGTGGGAGGGGTCCAGGGTCCCTCGCAGCTCCAGCGGCTGGATGCTCCAGGCTGTACCACCCGCCTCAGTGAGCAGCCCCTCAGGCCAGTTCCCCTCCCCTCGCCGCCTCGGCCGGGGGAGGAGCCGCGACCCCGCCCCATCCAGCCCCGCCCCATTAGGGCAGCCCCGGGGTCCCCGCCCCAAGGCCCTGGCCGCTCAGTGACTTTTCTGAAAGTGCAGAGCTCAGCTGACCCGCTTCTGCCAGCCCTACGCACCGGGTGAGGGTGGCAGACGAGAAAGGAAGGATGGGGGCTCTGGATTCCTGGGTCTGGAGCTCCATCTGCGTCCACATCTGTCCACTCCATCAAGGGGATGCACTAACATATTAGCCCCCAGAAAAACCACTTGGGGAACTTGCTAAATTTTCAGGTCCCGCCTTCCAAGAGAGGCGGATTCCACGGTGCTGGGGGAGGGGTTCGGGAATCTGCGTTTTAAACAAGTGCCCCAAGTGATCCTGATGCAGGCGGTTCACTGACCTCACTTTAAGAAACTCTGCTCTGGATGAAGAATTAATTTTGGGAGGTGGCTTGGAGGAAGAGAGAGCTCAGGAAGTCTGCACTGAAGAATTATGAAAATCTTATTTTGGCATCATTCATTCATTCACCAACTGAGGCTTAGCTGGGCCTGGGCCTGAGGTCTCTGCCACTCTGTCTACTGTTTCTATTACTGATGGCTGAAAAAAAAAATGCTCCCAGGTATGGAGGAGGAGGAAAGAGATTGCTGGTGATGCTCGGGTCTTTCCTCTTGTGCTCTCTCCAGCAGCCTCCCCAGGAGCCCCGTGGCCATGACACAGCTGCTTCTGTTCCTTGTGGCTCTCCTGGTTCTGGGTCATGTGCCATCAGGTAACAACATCGTGTGCATGTGTGTGTGTGTGTGCTCTGTGACCTGTGGTTTTCCTCTGTTTAGGGAGAAGTGAATTCAAACGGTGCTGGAAGGGTCAAGGGGCCTGCCAAACTTACTGCACAAGGCAAGAAACTTACATGCACCTGTGCCCGGATGCGTCCCTGTGCTGTCTCTCCTATGCATTGAAACCTCCACCGGTCCCCAAGCATGAATATGAGTAGCTGGTTCCTGCTGTCCAATAAAACACAGGTTGCCAGTTGTCTCTTCTTTCTGCCTGCTCGCCTGTGC